GGTTGGGGGGCTGGGGAGGAATCTCCCCATCTCAGGGTACTAGGAACAAAGCTGGGGAGGATGGTGCATTTAAAGGGATTATATATATATATATATTTTTTTTTTTTCTTTCTCCCTCATAACCCCACCCCCGCAACACACACACACACACACACACACACACACACACAGACGCACAAATAAGCTTTATGGAGCAGTGACTTCATTATGTTCACCGCTTTGAGTCCAACCCCTGGCCCAAAATAGGCACTAAATAGTTGCCGAATGCATGAATGATAGATACCTCTCTGTCTTCAGGGGTGTGTAGAAGTGCGAAGGGGTATGGGCATGTCCCAGTAGGGGTGTGAGTGTTCTGATCAGAACTACTTCTCTCTGCCAGAATTTGATGTAATTCGAATGCTTCCACCTCTGCTTGAAGGGTTTAAATAATAAATTAGGCCCTGTCGTGCCATTATGGGGGTGGTCATACCCTGTACCCAGGAAACAGGCACGGTAGGGCTGAGACAGAAGTCCTGCTTGTTTCCGCTTATTTATTTGAAACACCGCTCATTTAGGTCTTACTTTGTTTGCCAGGCACTGTTCTAAGCTCTGTATAAATATTAACTCAGAGGGTACAAATATTAACTTAAGAGTTGTTGCAGGAAAAAAAATAAGCGCCTCTGGCTCTTTAAGTTTGGCCTCCCCCTCAAAACCCCCGCAACGGTCCCAAACCCCTTCCAGGGACTGGGACTACGGACCCTGGTCCGACCTTCTCGCGGGCTTCCCACTGCGCCAATCAAATCCCAGAAACAGTGAGTGCTAGAGGCCCGGCTGCTAAGCAACGGCAGAGGGCGGGAAGTTTGAACGTTCTGGACCCGCCCCGAAGGCAAATAGGCCAATCAGCGTCCAGACTCTTCAGCTACGGCAGTCCGCTTCTCCTCCTCGCCCTGTCGGATCTCTAGGCTGGATCCGGGCCTCTCCAATCAACAGCGGCTAGGAGGGCGGGGCGCGTGCGCGCGCACCTCGCTCACGCGCCGGCGCGCTCCTTTTGCAGGCTCGTGGCGGTCGGTCAGCGGGGCGTTCTCCCACCTGTAGCGACTCAGGTTACTGAAAAGGCGGGAAAACGCTGCGATGGCGGCAGCTGGGGGAGGAGGAAGATAAGCGCGTGAGGCTGGGGTCCTGGCGCGTGGTTGGCAGAGGCAGAGACATAAGACGTGCACGACTCGCCCCACAGGGCCCTCAGACCCCTTCCTTCCAAAGGGTAACCTCCGCGTGACAGGAATGAGGGTGGGGTTCCGAACCGCCCTCACTTTTTGCATCCGCAGAGCCTCCAAGCTCATGGCCTCCTTAGGAGCGAACCCAAGGAGGACACCGCAGGGACCGAGACCTGGGGCGGCCTCCTCCGGCTTCCCCAGCCCGGCCCCAGTGCCGGGCCCCAGGGAGGCCGAGGAGGAGGAAGTCGAGGAGGAGGAGGAGCTGGCCGAGGTCTCTGAGGGGAGTAGAAACTTGAATGGAGAAATAGTGATTTCCTTTCTTCCTTGCTGGACAGATCCATCTGTGTGTGCTGTGGAATTCAGGATACTTGGGCATTGCCTACTATGATACTAGTGACTCCACTATCCACTTCATGCCAGATGCCCCAGACCACGAGAGCCTCAAGCTTCTCCAGAGAGGTGGGGATGGAACCATGAATTCCTCTGCTCTCTGGGATTGCAGATGTGTTACACACACCCAGGCTGGAGTGCAGTGGCACAATCTTGGCTCACTGCAACCTCCACCTCCCGGGTTGGGTTTCAAGTGATTCTCCCGAGCTGGATGTGGCCTGTCCTCCTTTTTGTGTTTCTCTCACAGACTGTGTACAGTGCCCTGGGCCTGAGGGATGCCTGCCGCTCCCTGCCGCAGTCCATCCAGCTCTTTCGGGACATTGCCCAAGAGTTCTCTGATGACCTGCACCATATCGCCAGCCTCATTGGGAAAGTAGTGAGTAGAAGGAAAAAGGGAGTGCACCCAGGCAGGTCCTAAGAAACAGTACTTATCTCCTCAGGTGGACTTTGAGGGCAGCCTTGCTGAAAATCGCTTCACAGTCCTCCCCAACATAGATCCTGAAATTGATGAGAGTGAGTGTTGGGTGTGGATGGGCCTGTGAGCCTTTTGATAACCACGTGTCTTCCACCCTCGTAGAAAAGCGAAGACTGATGGGACTTCCCAGTTTCCTTACTGAGGTTGCCCGCAAGGAGCTGGAGAATCTGGACTCCCGTATTCCTTCATGCAGTGTCATCTACATCCCTCTGGTGAGGGCAGGAGAGTGGGTGTAGCCTTCAGAAGAGTAGAGTATCTCCTCTTTACTCTCCCCAGATTGGCTTCCTTCTTTCTATTCCCCGCCTGCCTTCCATGGTAGAGGCCAGTGACTTTGAGATTAATGGACTGGACTTCATGGTAAGACCCTCAACCTCTGTAAGGTGAGTGATCAAAGTCCACAGCTTTGAACCCCTGTACCCAGTTTCTCTCAGAGGAGAAGCTGCACTATCGTAGTGCCCGAACCAAGGAGCTGGATGCATTGCTGGGGGACCTGCACTGCGAGATCCGGGGTGAGGAAAAGCCAGAGGTTATATGCATTGTAGACCTCCAGCTCCCTTCCTCACCCACTCCCAGACCAGGAGACGCTGCTGATGTACCAGCTACAGTGCCAGGTGCTGGCACGAGCAGCTGTCTTAACCCGAGTATTGGACCTTGCCTCCCGCCTGGACGTCCTGCTGGCTCTTGCCAGTGCTGCCCGGGACTATGGCTACTCAAGGCCGCGTTACTCCCCACAAGTCCTTGGGGTACGAATCCAGAATGGCAGGTAAGAATAGAGGCGGGTGGAGGAATAGACATAGCCATGCGAGGTGCCTCTCCGCCCACTGCAGACATCCTCTGATGGAACTCTGTGCCCGAACCTTTGTGCCCAACTCCACAGAATGTGGTGGGGACAAAGGGAGGGTCAAAGTCATCACTGGACCCAACTCATCAGGGAAGAGCATATACCTCAAACAGGTGAGGAGAAGCCCTGCAGCCTGGGCCTCTGGAGGCCCCAGGCCCTGTCTCCTTCCCTATTCAGGTAGGCTTGATCACATTCATGGCCCTGGTAGGCAGCTTTGTGCCAGCAGAGGAGGCCGAAATTGGGGCAGTAGACGCCATCTTCACACGAATTCATAGCTGCGAATCCATCTCCCTTGGCCTCTCCACCTTCATGATCGACCTCAACCAGGTCAAAGGGAACAAAGGGAGGTGGGATTGAGGTAACTTTCCCTTGTCCACCTTATACCCAGCAGGTGGCGAAAGCAGTGAACAATGCCACTGCACAGTCGCTGGTCCTTATTGATGAATTTGGAAAGGGAACCAACACGGTGAGGGGAGAAACTGATGAGGGGAGAAACTAGCTCCGAATGCTAACCTCTGCCCTCTTTGCAGGTGGATGGGCTCGCGCTTCTGGCCGCTGTGCTCCGACACTGGCTGGCACGTGGACCCACATGCCCCCACATCTTTGTGGCCACCAACTTTCTGAGCCTTGTTCAGCTACAACTGCTGCCACAAGGGCCCCTGGTGCAGTATTTGGTGAGGAGACCAATCTAGCTCCTCGGGGACCCTGATGATACACTGTCTTTTATTCTCTTTTAAGACCATGGAGACCTGTGAGGATGGCAACGATCTTGTCTTCTTCTATCAGGTTTGCGAAGGTGTTGCGAAGGCCAGCCATGCCTCCCACACAGCTGCCCAGGCTGGGCTTCCTGACAAGCTTGTGGCTCGTGGCAAGGAGGTGATGAGATCCAAATGTGCAACCACCTCCACCTTACTCCTCCCACCTTCTTGCTTGTTCCTAGGTCTCAGACTTGATCCGCAGTGGAAAACCCATCAAGCCTGTCAAGGATTTGCTAAAGAAGAACCAAATGGAAAAGTGCGTATATGGCCCCAGTGTCTTTACCCTCTCCATAAATCTTGCGATTTTCTCTCTTCTTCAGTTGCCAGACATTAGTGGATAAGTTTATGAAACTGGATTTGGAAGATCCTAACCTGGACTTGAACGTTTTCATGAGCCAGGAAGTGCTGCCTGCTGCCACCAGCATCCTCTGAGAGTCCTTCCAGTGTCCTCCCCAGCCTCCTGAGACTCCGGTGGGCTGCCATGCCCTCTTTGTTTCCTTATCTCCCTCAGACGCAGAGTTTTTAGTTTCTCTAGAAATTTTGTTTCATATTAGGAATAAAGTTTATTTTGAAGAAAGATATTGTTTCTTTAGTCTCAAAACAAGAGAC